CTGATTAAAGCAAGAGCTTCGAGTAAGGGGTCTGACCGTAATTTTTCACTGGTTAATGTCTGACGTCCAGTAGGTGCTGTCTGGATCATTCTCCGTCCCTCCCTCCCTTCTTTCCCTCCCCCCCTTCCTTTCTCTCCCTTTCTCTTTTCTTTCTCTCTCTCCCTCCCTCCTTCCTTTCTCTTTCTCTCTCTCTCTCTTTCTCTCCTTTCTTGGATGGAGTCTTGCTTTGTCACCCAGGCTAGAGGGCAGTGGCGTGATCTCAGCTCACTGCAACCTCCACCTCCGGGGTTCAAGTGACTCTCCTGCCTCAGCCTCCCGAGTAGCTGGGACCACAGGTGCGTGCCACCACACCCAGCTAATTTTTTTGCATTTTTACTAGAGACGGGATTTCACCATGTTGGCCAGGCTGGTCTCAAAACTCCTGGCATCAAGTGATGCGCCCGGACCCTCAAAGTGTTGAGATTACAGGCGTGAGCCACCGCGCCTGGCCTTGAACTTTATTTTCTCATTGAGCCCAGGCACCTCACTAAATTCGGCTCACCCCTATGTCTCACTTTCCTACTTTTGTTTTGAAGCCTTTGCCCCACCCCCTCCACGTTGCCGCCTTTTTCGTACTGAGCGCGCAGGGCACTACGCCCACCACTCCCCTTGACCCACTCCTCAAGCCCTGATACCGGGGCGAGGCCCCTTCCTTTTCTAGTCCTTCTACGCGCCAGGTGGGTGGGTTTCGCGGTGACGAGGCGACACCTCTTTCCCCTCTGGCGAGCACGTTAACTGGGGAAGCTACCAAATTCTCACGCCTTAGCTGCCCTGCCTCCACCTCCCGCAAGTCCGGTTGCCCCTCTAGGCTTCTGCGCCTGCAGTGGTTCCGACCCTCGCCTTTAGAACTCTGCCGCTTCCGCCTCTTATTTCGCGCCTTTGTTTTTAGTTTTGGAAGGGGCGGAGTTGAAATGGCTGCGCCGCGGTTGCCGAAGCAACGCTTTGGTTACTTCCGTTGGTTTCAATGCTTCCGGGTTGGCGCTGCAGTGGCGTTTCCGACTGTGGGAGCCTCAGCTTCCCAGTCGTCCGATGAGCCCGAGCAGGTGAGGGGGAGCTCCTGGACTTCCAGGCTGGGTTAACGGTCCTCTGGTCTCTCTCTCCCCTCAGCTGAGTCCCTTCCCTGTCTTTCACTCTTCTGGCATCGGTGGTTTTACTTCTTCGATTGAACCCTGCTTCCTCGACCCCCCTGGGAGGCCGCCTTCTTCAGGCGCCTCCCTTCTCTCCACGAGCTCGCTCTGACAGCTGAGGAACTGGCAAGATCCTGCTACCCAGAGGGTGAATGGGTATCTTTCCCGGAATAATCCTAATTTTTCTAAGGGTGAAGTTTGCAACGGCGGCCGTGATTGTAAGCGGAGTAAGCAAACACCTCCATTGTATTGTGCCTTGTTCTGATTTGTGTTTATTTTTAGCACCAGAAAAGTACCACTGTAAGTCATGAGATGTCTGGTCTGAATTGGAAACCCTTTGTATATGGCGGCCTTGCCTCTATCGTGGCTGAGTTTGGTAAGAATGTGAGAAATGACAAATCTGCATTAACATACTTATAAATAAGTGTGTTCCTTTATAGGGACTTTCCCTGTGGACCTTACCAAAACACGACTTCAGGTTCAAGGCCAAAGCATTGATGCCCGTTTCAAAGAGATAAAATATAGAGGGATGTTCCATGCGCTGTTTCGCATCTGTAAAGAGGAAGGTGTATTGGCTCTCTATTCAGGGTGAGACTGGTTCTTTCCTTATATCATTAACATGAGAATAACTTTTTACTTTTTTTTTTTTCAGAATTGCTCCTGCGTTGCTAAGACAAGCATCATATGGCACCATTAAAATTGGGATTTACCAAAGCTTGAAGCGCTTATTCGTAGAACGTTTAGAAGGTCAGTATACTTACCCTCTTTTGAGGTGATACGCAGACCTTTCTTTTTCTTTTCCTTTTCACAGATGAAACTCTTTTAATTAATATGATCTGTGGGGTAGTGTCAGGAGTGATATCTTCCACTATAGCCAATCCCACCGATGTTCTAAAGGTAAGAGAGATACAGTGTGATTTGAAAGGAGCCAAAATAAGATGTTCACCTCTTTTCATTTTAGATTCGAATGCAGGCTCAAGGAAGCTTGTTCCAAGGGAGCATGATTGGAAGCTTTATCGATATATACCAACAAGAAGGCACCAGGGGTCTGTGGAGGGTAAGTACTCTTTTCCTGCTATTATCCTACACCTGTACTAACACGATGATGTATGTCTTTGTAGTGCTTATGTTCAAAAGCTGTTACCGGCTGTGTGCTGTGGCTCATGCCTGTAATCCCAGCACTTTGGGAGGCCAACGCGGGTGGATCACTTGAGGTCAGAAGTTCAAGACCAGCCTGGCCAACCTGCCTTGGTGCCTAATGTCACTTGTGTTTCGTAGGGTGTGGTTCCAACTGCTCAGCGTGCTGCCATCGTTGTAGGAGTAGAGCTACCAGTCTATGATATTACTAAGAAGCATTTAATATTGTCAGGAATGATGGGCGATACAATTTTAACTCACTTCGTGTAAGTAGGATGGGATGTGCTCATTTTATTTCTGGGGTCGATCTACTTAAACTTTTCCTCTTAGTTCCAGCTTTACATGTGGTTTGGCTGGGGCTCTGGCCTCCAACCCGGTTGATGTGGTTCGAACTCGCATGATGAACCAGAGGGCAATCGTGGGACATGTGGATCTCTATAAGGGCACTGTTGATGGTATTTTAAAGGTAAGTACATTGTGGATTTGGGTTACAATTTGTCACTCTGTTTTTGGTTATATCTTTCCTGCAGATGTGGAAACATGAGGGCTTTTTTGCACTCTATAAAGGATTTTGGCCAAACTGGCTTCGGCTTGGACCCTGGAACATCATTGTATCCTTTGAGAGAATGAAAGCAAGTGCTTCAACCTGGTGATCTTCCTTGACTTACTCCTCAGTTTTTTATTACATACGAGCAGCTAAAGAGGCTTCAAATCTAAGAACTGAATTATATGTGAGCCCAGCCCTGCCAGCCTTTCTACTCCTTTGCCCTTTTCCCGTGTTCTAATGTATTTTGACAATGTTGTAAGTGTTTACCAAGCCGTTGGTCTCCTAAGGGCCTCCTGATGGAAGAACAGTGGGGTGGTTCAAAGTTATTTCTATGTTTGTGTTACCATGTTAACTTTTCCCCGAGAGAAAGTGTTAACATTGAGACTCTGGCCCCAGATTGGTATCTTCTATGAAGATGGATACTGATGGGTGACATTGAAAACGGCCTGCTTTCCAAATGTGGTTAAATGTAATTGGTTAGCCCCAGACTTGGGCTAGAGCAGAAGGCATAGGCCAGGGTGGTTATTGCTATATGTGTTACAGACCTCGGTTCTCATTAAAGTATTTATTGGCAGAATCACTTTGGCTTTGTCTTCATTTACTATTTTC